GAGGCGGATTTCAGGCACAGGGACACGTGCAAAGGCACAGCTTTTAGGGAGCTGGAGGGCAGGGCGGGAAGGCCAAGGAAGCCGAGAAACGGGTCCAAGGCTCGGATGCTCTGGCCAGGATTTGTACCTTTACCTCCGAGTGTGGGAGTATTTGGCGACAGAAGCCCCTGGGGCTGCGGCTTCTGGTGGGGGTCTTCATGGATGCTCAGGGGAGGAGAACGGCCTGGAGCCACTGGAAACGGGGAAACGGGGAAACGGGTATGAGGTTGGGGAGGGGCGGGGAGGAGGGGGAGGGCGGGGCCCCAGGGCGGGAGTCTGACCCCAGGGGTCTGCGAACCCGGACCTGCGCGTGGCGCCGCGCCGGGTACCTCCCCCTCTCTGCGTCTTTGTGCATTTTGCTTCCTTTCGCAGTAAACGTTCTTCCGAGAAATTCCAAGGGGATCTCAGCCAAGCAGAGGGGGAAGGGATCCTGCCCACGCCTGGGTAGGGGGCCGCGGAGGCTGGGGAGGAGCAGGGGGCGCCGCGAGGGAGGGAGCGGGAACCCGAGGGAGCGCGCGCGCCAGCAAGGGGGCGCGGAGGGCCCGGGCCAGCTACCTGCGTGGGGGCCGCGAGCCCCGGGCGCCCCCCGCCCCGCGCGTCTCCCAGCCGCCCCCGCCCCCCGCGCGGCCCCCGCCCCGGCTCCGCCCCGCCCCTCGCGCGGGGTCCGCGTCTGCGGCTGCGTTCCCCGAAAGACGAGGCTGCGCCCGGATTCCGGTCCGCAGGGAGACCGAAGGGCACAGCTCCCCGCGCCGCGCACGCCGCCCGAGCCCGGAGTGCGGACACCCCCGGGATGTGAGTGAGCCCCCCGACCCCGAGGCCCGCGCTCCACGCCCCATCCGCGGTGAGCGCCGAGGCGCGCGCGGAAGGCCAAGGGAGGGGACTCGGCCCGGGGTTCCCGGCCCCCCAGCCCAGGGGTGGGGGTGGGGACCTGGCACGCGCCCCTCCCCCCAGTGGCAGGTCCCACCCGCTCCCGCCCCTGCCGCTCATTCCTGTCCGGACGCACCTGCAGCTCCCCGGGGAGAAGAGGACGCCCCCCATCCGCTCCCCCACACAGGTGCCGGCGCGGGGCGGAGGCGTCTCGAGCTGTCACCTCGCCCCAGAGGCCAGACGTCTCCCGGCGGGGATGCTGTGACGGCGGACGCTCTGGAGAAGGGGCTGGGGGTGGGGCTCTGCGAGCTCCGGGCGGACCCCGGCCTTGGATTCCGGGGAGAAGGTTGCATCCTGAGGCTGGGAAAGGAGAGGGTCTTTGGGGTCTCCTGACCGATGCTTCTCCCCTCCAGGCTTGCGCCCCAGAGGACCCGCGCCCCAAGCCCCCGCGCCGCCCCCAGGCCCACCCGGAGCATGCTGCCTGCAGCCATGAAGGGCCTCGGCCTGGCGCTGCTGGCCGTCCTGCTGTGCTCGGCGCCCGGTGAGTAGGGGGCCCGCGGGCTGGGTCAGGTGTCTGGTCACCCTCCTCCCCATGCCCTGCCCAGCTCATGGCCTGTGGTGCCAGGACTGCACCCTGACCACCAACTCCAGCCATTGCACCCCAAAGCAGTGCCAGCCGTCCGACACGGTGTGTGCCAGTGTCCGAATCACCGATCCCAGCAGCAGTAAGTTGGGACTTAGGGTGGTGGGGAATGTGCCCCCGTCCCAGGCCACGCTTTCTCTTCCCAGGCAGGAAGGATCACTCGGTGAACAAGATGTGTGCCTCCTCCTGTGACTTCGTTAAGCGACACTTTTTCTCAGACTATCTGATGGGGTTTATTAACTCTGGGATCTTAAAGGTCGACGTGGACTGCTGCGAGAAGGATTTGTGCAATGGGGCGGCAGGGGCAGGGCACAGCCCCTGGGCCCTGGCCGGGGGGCTCCTGCTCAGCCTGGGGCCTGCCCTCCTCTGGGCTGGGCCCTGATGTCTCCTCCTTCCCACGGGGCTTCTGAGCTTGCTCCCCTGAGCCTGTGGCTGCCCTCTCCCCAGCCTGGCGTGGCTGGGGCTGGGGGCAGCCTTGGCCCAGCTCCGTGGCTGTGGCCTGTGGCTCTCACTCCTCCCCCGACGTGAAGCCTCCCTGTCTCTCCGCCAGCTCTGAGTCCCAGGCAGCTGGACATCTCCAGGAAACCAGGCCATCTGGGCAGGAGGCCTGGGGATGAGGGTGGGGGGGGACCCCCAGGTCCCGGAGGGGAAGTGAAGCAACAGCCCAGCTGGAAGGGCGTCTTCTGCGGAGAAATAAAGTCACTTTTGAGTCCTGAGACCCGGGTCTGAGCCTGGGTGTCGGGGGCGG